GAGCCCTTGGCCCTAGGGAGCCGTATGTGATCTGTATCACTGTTGGCTTTGGGGGCCTGAGCAACTGGGACTGTGTTGCCCTGGCTTCCAAAGCCCAGTGAGCAGTCTCAGCTGATGGAGTGTGTGTGTGTGACGTGGAACTGGGGGGCGGTGACTTCAGTCACTCTGGCTTGAGTCTATTTTAGGGGATCTCTCGCCTAGGAGGTTTTGCACCCTCCTCCCCCAGGGGACATTTGTCAGTGTCTGGAGACAGTTTTGGTTGTCACATCTGGGGGCGTGGTACTGGCCTGTAGTAGTTTGAAGCCAGGGTTGCCACTGAACATTCTACAGCACATGGGACAATGAATTGTCCGTCGCAAATGTCATTGGTACCTAGGGTGAGAAGCTCTCTTGTCATTAAGTCCAGAACATGAGCATTTATTTAGCATTAGAAGTAAATGGCACCGCATTTGCCCAGTATGGATTTTGTTCCACTGTACAGTCATAGAACTTAAATAGTAATTTTGAAAACTCTTGGGACAAGTTACATACATCATTTACCAGCTTGGGGGTGAGGAAATGAAACCAGCTTTCATTTACATTTTTTTGCATGTGAATAAAATGTACCTTTCTCCTCTCCTTTTCGTTTCTTTTCATTTCTCCATCTCTTTCAGATTTGAAAAATGGGTTTCGATTCCCCAGAACTTACATTTTCCCAGCCAGAGCGTGTTTTGCATGCAGATGTAGTTCGAGATAACAAAGAGGCATGTTTGTGTTGTAGTGACTACATAAAAAGAAAGGATATTGCTGAATTGTAAATTGCATTTTTAGAATATGCTAAAACGAAGCACTGAGAGTCATTTGTCTTCACTGCAGCTCAGCTCACTGCGTGTTTTCATTGTAGTGATTGAGGAAGGCGGTCGCGGGAGGCAGCTCCGTGACTCTTGGTTCCTAGACGGTTTCCTTCCTCAGAGCATCGCGTGTACGTCACGTGTTCAGGTGACAGCTCAGTCACCATAAATATACTTTAAACATCCTGATGTGTGTGTTGTGTGTGGGATGCTGTTGTTTCAGTCACTGCCAGTCATTTTCTCAGCTATCAGGACGTGAACCCGTGTTTGCTCCTTGCATCCGGGAGGCGCTGCTGAGGGGTGACCTCGATCCACAGGAAGTGTGCGCTGTGTACGGGAACGTTTAAACCGGGCATCCCTCGTTTTCTGAGATGGGACGTGAAGGCCGAGTGGAGATCGGTAGGCAGCAGCAATGCCTCTGAAGTTGGGGACAAAGCGGGAAAGAATCCATGTGAACAAGCAGTTTGGGCAATTTATTTGATTGTGTGTGTGTTTCCGGCTTTTAAATATAAAAAAAATTTTCAATTGTGGTAAGAAACACCTAACAAAATTAACCATTGTAACCATTTGTTAGTGTACAGTTCAGCAGTGTTAATTATATTCACGTGGTTGTGCACCCAATTTCTAGAATTTTTTCATCTTGCAAAACTGAAGCTATTAACATACACCCATTAAATAGCTATTCAATTAGAGTTTTTAAAGGCAGGTGGTTCTTCTGAAACACAAGGTTACTGTCAGGCCCGTGGTGAACTCAAATGTTTGCTAACTATAGAGAGAAAGATGGGAAAAAACAAATGTTTATACATACAATAACTATAGCTACACATAGATAAAATATGTCTATATTATCAATATAGAATACATAGTAAATGTGTATTTATAACATATGTATAATTTAATGTAAATGTACATTAAATACATGAATTATATAAGAAGTTAAATGTGTGCACGGACGTGTGTGTGCATATGCCCATCCTCGATTTACCCAAAGACGCGGGCCATTGCAGAGCTCGCGCATTCCGCAGTGGGATTTCTTCTTATTCCTCTGGTCCAGATCTCCAGAACTGATTGTGCTGTTTTCTTTCTCTGAATGAATCGAGCCTCATGAGGGCCCTCTTGGCTCTGGCACCCATGGGCCCACGCCGCGCCCCCGACCCCAGGTCTCATCCCCTTTTTCGTGCACGCCCTCCCAGCCCAGTGGAGTCTTGGCGCCCCCGGCTGGATGGCAGGCTGGCCACACTCCACCACGGGCCAGATGGAGCCTGCAGTCTGCATCCGCTTCCCCCCGAGTCACCCCGCAGCCAGGTCCGGAGCATTCCACTGTCTCCCTATCCCACTGTCAGTGTCTGCGTGCAGGTGCTGAGCCTGGCTTGGTGTTCTTCTGTCCTTTGTTTCCTGTGACCCTGTGGTGAGTGTGACCCCGTGGTGGGGCAGGGGCTGCTCTCTGGCCTTCCCAGTGGAGAGGATGAGCAAGGGGCCCCGGCAGCCGATGGGGGGCTTGGAGAAAGGGCGCTTACCCCACCCTGGGGCTCCTTGGGGCTGCCAGGGGAATGGTGCCCAGGCTGGCTCTGAAGATAGGGTAAGATGACTGGGCCACCAAGGTGGGGGCTGTGGGGAGCGCTAGGGAGGCCCTGCCAGGAGCCGGTGCCCTGAGAGCAGGGCGGGCACTGGGCCAGCTCAGGCCGAGGGGACCTGCCAGACCCCTCCTGGGAGCTTGGACCTCCTTGGGTAAGAAGGAGCAGACCTTGATGGGGCTGGGCTGGGGCTGTGCTTGAGGGACTGGAGGGTGACAGGCAGAAGAGGGCAGTGGCTCCACAACGGGTAGACGGGGTGAGTCTTGGTGTCTGTCAGTGACTGCCAGCATGCCCAGCATCATCACACGCTCTGCTTTCTCCTGGCACCGGCCTGGTGCGTCTCCCCGGGGCTCGCCCACCTGCGCGGGAGCCAGCACTTGCAGGGACCCACCTTCCTGGGTTGGTCACCTGGCTTCCTTCCTCTCCACCCCCAGCGCCCACTCCCCCTGGCTGGACTCTCCCTCTGTCCTCCGAGGAACAGCTTTTCTTGGCGGCCTCCACCCCCAGCTCCTGCCTTCCTGGAGTGACTTGCCCCTGGGCTCCCTGTCACTTCTGAATTACTTAGCCTGAGGAGCGTTTCTTCCCTTTGTGTCTCCTTCCCTAGGGCACTTCCTCTTTACCTTCCCGTCCCACCCCTGCGGCTGACACTGAAGATTCTGCTGTGTGCCAGTGAGTGAGCGGGCCCAGCATGGGACACTTTTCCTTGGAAATGAGGGGAAAGAGGGCTGCTTCCTGGGGAACTAGACAGAGCTTGGCAGTCTTCGAGGAGGCCTGGTGTGTCCTCTTTGTTCGAAAGACTGTTTTGCCTCAGGCCAAATTGTCCGACTCTGCCAAGGCAGGAAGGAGAGTAGGAGATGCATGGATCCCTCAAGTGAACAAGAGAAGAGCCCAGGACATGCCGGGGTCATTGGTTGCTGGGGTCATTGGTTCCTGGGGTTATTGGTTCCCGGGGTTATTGGTTCCCGGGTTCATTGGTTCCCGGGGTCATTGGTTCCCGGGGTCATTGGTTCCCGGGGTTCTTGGTTCCCGGGGTTCTTGGTTCCCGGGGCCGTTTCAGGCCACCTCTGGCTCCTGAGAGCGAGGGGAGCCCATGGAGGCCTGCAGAGGAGAGTGGGAGGTGAGGACAGGGACCTCTGGATATGGCCCTCAACAGTACGATGGTCCTTGTGATGCTGCCATCTGGGTGGTGCACGTTCAGTGTGGGTGCCAGCCCTGGCGCAGTGTCAGAACAGCCGTGGTCACGTTGAGCATGTGACTCAGCTCTTCGTTCCCCGGGGCCAACGCCTTCCCTCTTCCAGGCCATCATCGTGTGGACCCCAGCTGCCAACTCCGTCTCCATCCTGGACTCTGCTTTAGTGCCCTCCCCACCCTGGTCACCGCTGGACTTTATGTGCCTGGGTGCTCGTCTCCCCCAGGAAGGAAGGAAGTCCCCAAGCTGTCACGGATGCCCACTGGGCTGCTCTTCGACAGACGCCTCAGGGTCCAAGAGGTGTCTCCCGGGCCAGATCTATGTGCACAGGGCATGTCCCCAGGCTGAGAGGGGCACCCACCTGCCGCTGGCATTCCCCGGATGTTGGCTGAGTGGAGGGGCACCGCGTTTGCTGGACAGAGGGGATGCCTCAGGACGCGACGTCTCCCCTGGAGGACAATGGCCATAATTCTTTTTGAAAACCAGGCATTTTGATGTCCATAGAACTCCTATTTCAGGGAAAATTAGAGGTCCTTGAGGTGGGTGTAAAACCAAGCAGGTGGGGCGCTCCCCCTGTGGCATATGGAGACAGTCCCAGCAGAAGGTGGCGGCAGCTGAGCTCAGCGCGGTGATCAGTCTTGGGCCTGGGCTTGTCTGCCTGGCCGTGCCCAGTTGTGTCTGAGATGTCCGTCTTGCATCCTGGCAGGTGCTCTAGGGTCCTGGGGGTCTTTTCACCACGTTGGGTCTCTGCACATAATACTGGTCCCAGCCAGATGAGCTGTCAGCCCTGCCCCTTGTGAGAAGCCAGTGGTGAGACTGTGGCCCTGGGGCCTCCTGCCCGCACCTCGGCTGCTCCAGGTTGGTGGTCTGGGCGAAGTGAGGCAGGATACATCATAGGTCCCTTTGGGGAAGGAGAATCTCGTGCTCCCTCCATTGTGGTGATGCACTGAGAGGTGTGGAGATCTGCATAGAAGACAGGGCCTCCAGGAGGGTCCAGAGAGGCCCATTGGTGGCAGAGAGGATGCAGGCGTCGGGGCAGCCCTCGTGACAGGTGCTGTGTTGCAGCCTGGAGCAGGCCTCTCATGCTGGCAACACAGAGAGTCACGGAGTCAGAGGCCCTGGACATTTTGGGGCCTCCAGAGGCACACGTGGCCTGTGAGCCAGCACCTGTGTGGACAGCGCCCTGGCAGTGGCTTCGGTTAGTGGACGGCCTCGTAACCTGTGGTGGCGACGCCTGAGCTGGGGCAGCTGACGCCTGGGGAACTGCTTTTGGTTTCAAGTTCAGAGTCAGAGTGAGCAGAGGTAGCCTTTGGGCTGCCATAGAGGAGCGCAGCCCACCCCGGCTTTGGGAGGACAGCATCTGGGCACCGAAGGCAGAGGCCCCGCAGGCTGGGGATGTCTCTGAAGCACGCTCACGGGTAAGGTGTTGGTTCCAAGTGACCGTGTCTGGCAGGGCAGTGGTGTGAGTAAGGAAGTGGTCTATGTCCAGGAGGGACGGGCGTGGAATAGCTCCCCTTCCAATAAGGACCTGCACTCAGAGCCACTTATTATTGAAACTTGCTATCATCGTGCAACCCCAGTTTGTGCTGTAGTTGTCATCAGTGTGTCAGAAACATTTTGTGCTGTGCTTACTCAGGGAGTCTGGTTCCACCGAGACCCTGCCTCCCAGCCGTATGCCTGCATTATGAGGATTTGTGTCATAGCAGTGGCGTGTTCTGTTGAGCACTGTGGCTTTTTAATCGTTACTCAAGTGTGGCCACTCAGGCTGTATTCAGGAACACACGGTCTGAACTAACAAAAAACTAGGCGTCCCGGGCAATCTGTGGCTGGATGGCGTTCATCACCTCCCCCTGGGGCGGGTGTTGTGCTCCCGGCAGGTGGTGTGTGTGGTGTGGCCAGGAGGCCATGTTACTGATGGTAGTAGACACGTGCCTTCGGGCCAGGGCGGTCGACAGAGTCTGTGTCCCACCTCTGATGGCGCGGTGGTGACATCTGGGGCACCATCAGGAGGGTTGTGAGCACACAGCACCTTCCTCACATCTGGGCACCATCAGGAGGGTTGTGAGCACACAGCACCTTCCTCACATCTGGGCACCATCAGGAGGGTTGTGAGCACACAGCACCTTCCTTGGTGTTTGGATGGTGGAGGGTTGTGAGCACACAGCACCTTCCTTGGTGTTTGGATGGTGGAGGGTTGTGAGCACACAGCACCTGCCTTGGTGTTTGGATGGTGGAGGGTTGTGAGCACACAGCACCTGCCTTGTTTGGATGGTGGAGGGTTGTGAGCACACAGCACCTGCCTTGGTGTTTGGATGGTGGAGGGTTGTGAGCACACAGCACCTGCCTTGGTGTTTGGATGGTGGAGGGTTGTGAGCACACAGCACCTGCCTTGCTGTTTGGATGGTGGAACATCATTGCCCAGAACCTGCCAGCCCTGCTTTAGGGACCATCAAAGGACACATTGAAGCAGAGTCAGACGAGGCTGGCCCCAGGGCGTCCAGCAGGCTGTGGACAGGACATGACGTGGTCCAGGTGACACTCGCAGTCGGGTGGGGTGACTGCCAGGCACCCCCCTCTTCTCCAGCACCCTCCCCCATAAGGGCCGGCAAGAGGCCTGGGCTGGGCAAGATTGCCTGCAGTCGGGGGCACTCACTGGTTGAGGGAGCCCAGACTCCCCAGGCCCCCTGGGGGGCCATGGAGGAAACGCCCGTCCAGAGCACCTGGCAGTGGGTGCTCCATGGCAAGCAGCGTCCCCATGCGATCTTCCACCCCAGACTGCCCTTCTGCTGCGCCACTGGAGCCTGTGCGTGACTGAGTTGGCAGGACCCTCTCCTGCAGTCATACTGGAAGGCTGTGATGGCCTGTAGCGTCCGTGGTGTCCGTGTGCCAGGTAGGCGTGAGTGCCATCCTGTGGACGCTGTGAGGCGTCACCACTCGCTGAGGTCAGTGGTGTTGCCCTGGTGGGGCTGAATCTGCATGGAGGACGCTCAGGCCTGAGGCAGGGGCTTCGCTTCACACATCCTCACGGTGGGGTTGGGCTGGCCGTGGGCCACCAGGCATCCTCGCTGGCCCGGTGAGGACAAGTGAGTGGACGGTCCGTGGCCTGGCAGGTGTTCAGGGAACATTTAGGGACATGCGTGGATGGGAGGGTGGGTGGGCGGAGTCCGCAGGCCTGCAGGACAGCAGAGAGACCAAGCAGGCTCTGGCACCTCCCGGGGCACCCTCTGCTCCTCTGATTCCCAGGCCCCTGGCTCTGCTGACTTCTTCCTACGTGGCTGCCCTGCCCCAGGCACATCTGGGCGTTCCTGCTGCCTGGTTCCCAATGTCAGTGTTCTTCACAGCTCTGTGGACCCTGCCTGGCTCTGCGTGTTCTCCCAGCTGACCCATCAGACCCCTGCGGCTGCCCTTCCTGCCCGCAGCAGGCAACTCCTGAGTCTGTCTAGCTCACACCCACCCGTCCAGGTGCCCTGGCAGCGTCACCCCTCACCTGGGTCTTCAGGCCGTGAGCCTTAGGGACCGTCCCTCTCTTTAGATCGGGTCTCTGACTTACACAGGGTGCCCGATTTGCACGCTGCCCTTCACGTACCGCCAGGGTGGGCCTGTGCAGCTGACAGGACCTGTGGCCAGCTTGGCTCTCGTCCAGGTTTAGGTGTCTTATTTTCATTTTATCTGAAATTTGAGATCTTCTGATTATCTTTGATATTCTGAAATTTAAAATTTATCCCATTTAGCACACATGAGTTAACTTAATTTTTAAAGCCTTGTTGGCCGGGCGCGGTGGCTCACGCCTGTAATCCCAGCACTTTGGGAGGCCGAGGCGGGCGGATCACGAGGTCAGGAGATCGAGACCATCCTGGCTAAAACGGTGAAACCCCGTCTCTACTAAAAATACAAAAAATTAGCCGGGCGTAGTGGCGGGCGCCTGTAGTCCCAGCTACTTGGGAGGCTGAGGCAGGAGAATGGCGTGAACCCGGGAGGCGGAGCTTGCAGTGAGCCGAGATCCCGCCACTGCACTCCAGCCTGGGCGACAGAGCGAGACTCCGTCTCAAAAAAAAAAAAAAAAAAAAAAAAAAAAAAAAAAAGCCTTGTTTTCTATTCATCTGGGGTGGTTTCCTCCTCTCCTGGTCACCCTCGTCATCATTGTCGGCATCATTGTCATTTCCCTGCAGCACCTCTGACCTGTGTTTTCCTTTGGTGGGATTCCTGTGAATGCCATTTTGGCTACTGGTTTATTTCTCTGATATTTACTCAATGTGATCTCCCAGGTCCTCTGTGCAGTTTTGTTCTGCTGTTCACCGGCTGAAGTTCCAGGCCCTGCTGCCTGATCGCCTCTGCTTTGCATCCGTTGGTGCCTGTTCTGCGGACGCCATAGCATCACTGTTCTCAGTGTCCCTCCTTAGAGGGGCTTGAATTACCTCTGTGTCTTCCGGGCTCAGTTTTTCTGTGTACCTTGGTCATTCTTTTTCTTGCTTCAACTTTTTCAGTGGCTGGTCAATTGTTCATATCTAAGTATGAGGGGAAGATACATTTCAGATGGATTCAAGGCTTAACTGTAAAAAGTAAAGCAAGAGAAATCTCCAAAGACAATTGGGGCATCAAGGACCCGTCCTCATTGACCCCGGATCTCTAGAAGCGGACAAAGATGCAATTGACAGAATAAAAATGACAACTTTTGAGTGGATAAAGATATTAGCAACAAAGTCAATGAAGAAATGAGAGTTTTGGAAAAATATGTGTAACATTTGACAAAGCTGAGGCAGGCGGATCACCTGAGGTCGGGAGTTCAAGATCAGCCTGACCTGCATGGTGAAACCCCATCTCTACCAAAAATACAAAAATTAGCTGGGCGTGGTGGTGCACGCCTGTAATCCCAGCTACTTGGGAGGCTGAGGTGAGAGAATCGCTTGAACCTGGGAGGTGGAGGTTGAGCCGAGATCACACCACCGCACTCCAGCCTGGGCGACAGAGTGAGACTCTGTCTCAAAACAAACAAACAACAACAACAACAAAAAGTTTACTATGGAGAGGTCTCTTCCAAACTGGAGAGAAAGACCAACATTAGAAAATGAACGCTCAGTGTGACCAGGCAGCCCAGGGAAGAGGGGTCGTTGCAGACATGCCCAAACTCCCCAGCCCCCAGGGAGATGCCCAGAAAAGTCAGCAGAGATCGTGCTTTTTACCTAGCTTGGCAGAATATGGCAAGAGAGATGGTGTCCATTACAAGGGAGGATGTAGAGGCCGCAGCAGTGTCGGGCATGGCTGGAGGAGGTACGCGCGGCTGCAGCCTCTTTAGAGGTCGTTCTGCTCACATGTCCTGATGTGAGAAATAAGCAGATACTTCACTCAGCCCCCACTCCCAGGGCTGTGCTCCACAGGGCCACAGACCCCAGGACGTGAGGCTCTTTGCACCCGGCAGTCTCTTGCAGTGTTGTGGTAAGAGTCAAACGCTTGGAGGAAAGTCTGTGCCCATGAGTGGGAGAATGCTTGGCTAAATGTTGGCACAGCCACGTGACGGACTCCCCCGAGACATGGTATTGAATGAGAAACGGAAGATGCTGAGAAGTCTGTAGGATACAATTTCATTTTTGGAGGCAGTGACCACCTGGTGTGTGCATGTGTACATATGTGCACATGTGTGCATTGTGAGCATGTGTGTGCGTGTGTGTGTATGTGTATGGAATGGAGGGAAGTGTGGACAGCAACCACGCAAAGGTTTCCTGTTGGGTGTTTGATGGTGGAGAGAGCAGGAAAGAGAGAAAGAAGCTATTGCTCTGAACATGAAGCAGTGTGTCTGTTCTGTCGCTGTGTATAAACTGCTTGCTTGTGCGTGTTGCCGCGTACACTCTGTAGAGAGAGGGGACCAGAGCTCCTGGTGTACCGGGAGGCCGGGATGTAGGAGTGGGAGCTGCAGAGCAGCGTGTGGAGTGCGAGTCTTTGGGCACTCACAGAAGCGAAGCCTGTCTGTGTGTGTGCGCGCGTGTGTGCGCGGGAGCCCAGCCCAAGGAAGGACCCTGGTGGCCTTGCAAGGGAGCCAGGGACAGAGATCACCTGTGTGTGTCTTTGTGTGGTGGTGTTACTCTTGTGGTAACAACGACTTTTGTAAATGGGAGTGCATGGCTGAGGTGTTGCTTCTTAAAGGCAGGAGTAAGGAGGAGGGCCCGGGGATGGGGAGCGGTCGGATGAGTAGCTGGGCCCTTCCAGTGCCGGCTTGAGGGCCTTTTCTCTGGATCACAAACTCCCCACCTGCTGCCTCGGGCAGTGGGTTCTGTTCTGGTTCTGCAGAGGAGAGTCCTGGGGCCCACTGTCCAGGAGTTCCTGAGACAGAGACCCTCAGGGAGGCTCCCCATCAGGTTCCTATGGGTTCCTGCTTCACCCTACTGCCCTCGTTGGAGAGACCCCCAGCAGTCTGGGGCCTTGAGGATGCCTCTGGCCGAGCAGCCACCCACGCGCCCTGCCCTGGTCTGCTTTGCAGCTCTGCGGGTGCAGCTGCTCCCGTCCGCCAGCTGCTGGATGTTTGTGGGGCATTGTTGAAATCTCTGATGGATGCTGCCCCCTGCCCCTCCACGGGCTCTTCACTGTTTTGGGTCCATGCCTGTGCTATCACTTGATTCCGATTTAACAATACAGGTGAATGAGGCAGGGCCGGATGCGCAGGCCCAGATCCTCATCTTTGTGCAAAAGCTTTGAGGGACCACAGGTAAAGGCCCGGGCCACGCCGACAGAGGCTCCAGTCTCCATCCTGCTTGTGCGGCCATGCCTGAGCCAGGTCCCCTGTGCTGTTGCCACACACGTGTGTGTGTGAGTGAGTCCGTGCGTATGTGTGTTTGAGGTTATATGAGTGTATTTGTGAGTGTGAATGTGTGAGCATGAGTGTTTGTGAATGTCTGTGGGTGTGTTACACTGTGAGCATGAGTGCATGTTTGCATGAATGTGATCGGGTGTGTTTAAGGTTATGTGTGTGAGCATGCATGTTTGTGTGTTTGTGTTAGTGTGTGTGAGTGCCTGGGTGTGAGTGTGCAAGTGTGATTGAATGTGTGAGTTTGAGGTTGTGTAAGTGCATGCTTGTGTTTGTATTAGTGTATAAGTGTTAGTATATGAGCGCATGGGTTTGAGTGTGCGTGTTTGAGTGTGTTCATGATTGTGAGTTTGTGGTTATGTGAGAGTGTGTGTGAGTGTATAAGGATGTGTGTATGTGATTGAGTGTGTGAGTTTGAGGTCATGTGTGAGTGACACACGTGTTTATATGTTGGACTCCTTGTTGGAGCCTGGCCTGAGTGGACGGGGCCGTGGTGCAGGCCAGAACAGGTGTCTGCACAGACAAGGTGGCCTGAGGCGCAGGGTTCCTGCCTGGACAAAGGTGGACTCTGTCCTGGGTGATTCCCTGTCCCAGCTGGGGCCTGCCCTGTGGCTGCCAGGAGCTGAGGAGTGACTGACTCTGGGGGCGACAGGCTGTGGGAAGCCCTGTGGTGTGGACAGCAGCTGCACATCAGTGGCTCCAAAGGGCAGAGGGTTAGAGCAATTGCCCTAGATGGCAGCTGTCATCGACTATCCAACTAGGAGATGAGGGGCATGTTGGTCCTTCACCTTTATGACTCATTTAGCTGTCTGTAATTCATCCCAGGAACGTTCTTAAAGTAATCATCATCATTTTGAAAAGACCCAGCATGATGCGGGGATGAGCTGTGAAGACAGGTTTTCAAGCCCAAGTCCAGTGGGTGCTCAACCAGCTCCTCTGCTCGGCTCCTCCAGGCGCCGCAGGGCTGCAGGTGCACCAGCCTTTCCACCAGGTGCCTGGCCAGCACAAGAGTCCTGCTCTCCCGGAGGCCGCTGTGCAGGATCAGCTCTGCACTATCTGTTGCCGTTAACCATACAGTGCATGACCTCCTGAAAAACACCAGACATGCTTCACAGGCCCCAGGGCTGGCAAGGCAGGGAGCAGGGAGGCCTGGATTCAGGGGGGCGCTGCAGGGAGTCCAGAGTGCCCGTGCTGACTGGGTTTGGTCTGTCTCTGGGCAAATCCAGTTTTACAAGTCTGCTAAGTAGCAGTCTTTAAAACTGCATCTTGATTGGTGTGGCACCTGTCTCCTGCCTGCGAGAACCATACCTGCTTTTACTCTACCCTTTAACAGGAGAGCCCCGAGCCATGTCTTTCAGTGGGATCGAGGGAGTTGGAACATTTCAGAGCTGTGGGGTGCCTCCCTCAGCGCAGCATTTTGGACCTCTAGCACCACTCTCTGACGGTTGTTGGTGGCCCATGGCTAAGGGTTGCATGGTTGTCTTTGCATTTTTAAACTCTGTTTTGACCCCGCAGAGCCCCTTGGGAAAAGTCGGGATGCTACCCTCACTGACCTGCCAGTCCCGGGGACACAGGGCAGACGGCCTGCCGTCCTGTACAGGGCCCCGTGCATCTGGGCGTGCTTTTCTCTGCCTCATGAAGTGTGTCGCCAGCCACGCTGCAATCATCTGTTCTTTAAGAGAAAGAAAAGTGGAGATGACAGGATGTGGCGGTCCTATGATTCTCTCCGCCCACCAGGGAGGAATGGGAAGTTCCCATCAGGGCATGACGCCACTTTCAGTACAAGCCTTCAGGCATCTGTGCCACTTCCTTTCATGCACCCTGCACTGTCCTCAGCTCCTTTAAGCTCTTCATTTCCGTTGTTTTCTATGAAAGGTGGCTACGATTCTGTGTGTTCTGCTTGAGAGAAGGTGGCCCAGGCCTGCTGAGACGTCATGGGCCGTGTCATCCAGCAACCTGGCTTCCGAGGCGCTGTGTTGAACACTTCTTGACTTCATGAGTTTATAAGTACTTCATGCCCAGCTACACCGTGTACGCGGAAATGAGAGCAGGGCTTGACCCGTCTCTTGATTATCTGCAGCAGTTTTAATTTATTTTAAAATAGAAATAGCTTTGCTTTTTACATTAAAATAAAAATGCTTTTTGTAAACAATTGCAACAATAAATAAACTTAGAAAGTAGGAGTTTAACGAACCTCTGAGTTTCGCTCACATGCTTGGGAAACCAACCGGGTTAGCGGGACTGTAGCTTGGAGACATTGCAGCCCAAGCGGCTGTCTCTGGGGAGCCCTGTGGCTCCCGGGCTGCCCACCCCCCGCCGGGCAGTCGGCTTGCTGCCACCAGCAGGTGTGAGCTCCAACCGTAGACATGCTCTTGGTCCAGACGTCCATTTATTGGGACCCAAAACTCAGAACTGTGGGCAGTTCAGACCTGGAAAGATGAAAGGGGACCGTCGGGGAATGGGCCGTGCTGCTGTCTTCCTTCCCGCTTGTTGGCATCTGTCCAAGCCTTCCCTCCTTTCTTGGAGACTGTCACCAGAGAGGGCCTGTCTGTGTCTTGTCAAACAGAGAGGATTCCTCCCTGCCGGCGAGCCTGTCCACTGCCTGTGTGTGCAGGTCCTTTGTCACCTTCCTGCAGCTTCCCTGGGGTCACCAGGGGAGTGGTGTGTCACCCGTGGGGTTGGCATTCACCTCCCCCCAGGTGAGGGCTCTCTGACGGCTGTGAATAATCACAGCAGCAGGTACCAGGATTGTCTGCGGGTTCCCATCTGCAGGGCAGCCTCAGCTGTCGATGCCGACATCGATAGTTTTGAGTAGAGTTGGGGAGGAACTTGGGCTATCACCTGGAATCAAAGCACCTTTATTTACTGCTTTGGTCCGAAAGAACGCAACACTTAGGAGGGTCCACTCCAGCAGTGATAAGCACCTCACCTGCAGAACAGGGAGGGCTGCCTGCCCAGGTCTCCCACCTCACCTGGGCAGGAGAGGCACCTGCAGCTTGAGACAGGCATGGAGAGGACGGTCCTGACCACTGAGGAGTGTCTGTGTCTGGAGGAAACAGCCTGTGCCCCTCTCCTCAGGACGGAGGCCCTTCACTTGTACCCCCCTGTTATCCCCCAATGGAGAAGGAAGTGGGTGGGCGGCTGGGACACGTCAGTTTCCAGTTTTTCTTGCTTGGCACCCTGTCAATCTTGAGTTTGTTTCAAGAAGCTGTTCTGCTGCCTTGATGAGACCCCCTCCACGTGAAGAAAGGTGAAATGCAGCAGCGCCAGCCACGCAAGATGGTACTGTGCTTTGGACGGTGCATTTCAGGGTCTTCTCATCGCCCCCTTTGCTAGTCCCTGAATTCCTCACAGCCAAGTTCCTGTGTCTCTGCGGGCCCCACATCCCTCACATCTGACATTCAGGGCCCTCCTGTGTCTCCGAAGGAAGAGGGTTGGAACACACCTGCAGAGCCACGGTTCTCAAACTCCGGAGCCCTTCACACTCCTGCAAATTAGCATGGACTCCAAAGAGCTTTAGCTTCAATGATTGAGATGCACAGGCTGACTGTCGTTCTGACGTGCTTGGGACCAGAAGTGTTCAGGCTCTCAGAGTTTTTGGATTTTGAAGTATTTGCGTATACATAATGAGATATCTTGGGGATGGGACCTGAGTCTAAACATGAAATTTATTTATTTATTTATTTATTTATTTTGAGACGGAGTCTTACTCTGTCGCCCAGGCTGGAGTGCAGTGGTGTGGTCTCGGCTCACTGCCACCTCCGCCTCCCAGGTTTAAGCGATTCTACTGCCTCAGCCTCCCTCCCGAGTAGCTGGAATTACAGACATACACCACTATGACTGGCTAGTTTTTGTATTTTTAGTAGAGATGGGGTTTCACCATGTTGGCCAGGCTTACCTCAGGTGATCCACCGGCCTCAGCCTCCCAAAGTGCTGAGATTAGTGTGAGCCACCACACCCAGCCTAAACATGAAATTTATTTTTCATGTTCACCTTATACATATAATGTGAAGGTAATTTCATATAGTATTTTTAATAATTTTGTTCGCCAAACAGTTTTGACTGTGACCCATCACATGAGGTCAGGTATGGAATTTTCCACTTGGGTTTTCATGTTGGTGCTCAGAAAATTTCAGATTTTGGAGCATTTTGGTTTGTGGATTCTTAGATTAGGGATGCTCAACCTGTATTGGTATTTATTGTATTAGAAACTAACACACATCTAAAAAACGTGCTTACTCATTTGAAACTGAATAAACCCATTACATGTTAAATAGATAGGTAACATTTTTAACAAAAAATAACCGTTCGGTAAAACACAAAGCGTCGTGAGAAGAGAGGCATCATTTTACCCTTTGCCAGTCTATGGAAGGTGTGGCTTAATGGCGACAGTATTTCTGCTTCTCACACCGGCTCTCGTTCAGTCCATGTCCACTGTACCCCTGTGAGAGAAGGGCACATGACATTTTTCTATTATGAACAAAAATTTGACTTCACACACCTCTTGTAAAGGTCTCGGGGACCCTCTGGGACCCCAGATCGCATTATGAGGACCGCTGTTTTAGAAACGGGTTTCTGTGTGGCTGGGGGCCTGGGGGCTGATCACTTATTTGGCCGATAGGGTCTTTTGTCAAAGGGTTGTTTTCCATCCGCAAGTGCCTGTCAGTGACGGAGGCTTTCAGGCATGTTGTTGGTGAAGCTCAATTCAGGCCCGTTGTTGGTGAAGCTACGCGTGCTTGGGTGCATGGTGGTTATGGTGGAAGAGATCTTTCCTTACTTAGTCTGGTACTGACATAAGGTTCTGGGGCTGTTTGTCACCTGCCCTGGGGGTGCCCTGCGTAGGGCAGGGATAAGTCAGGGATAAGTCATGTTTTCCTTCGTGGGGTTGCAGCCATCTGCCTGGGACCCCACTGGCCTTTTGCTCTCTCGGGGTGTTCATGGCAGTTGATGTTAAATGATCCATTGAGCCCAGCGTTTCACACCGTAAGTCAAATCCTTGGGCCTTCTGTGTGTCTGTCTGAATCTTTTTCTCTGAAATTCTTTTATTTCACAGCAAACGGAAACAAGTCTTGTTTTATCTGGATGCCTTCTCCATTTGGACTCTTCCTCTCCAGAGTTTATTTTACCAATAAGTTTGTACATGCTAGAGATCATAGGCCAGAATGTGGATCTTTATCCACTCTTATGCTTACGCAGACTGGCAATAAACACACCTAGGCATCTGCAAAAGGGCCTCAGTGCTGACATCTCTTTTCCTCCATGGAGAAAGTTCAGTGCTGACGTCTGTTTTCCTCCATGGAGAAAGCTGATGCTCTGTTGCTGCTAACGGACAGTTATTCTTGTGCGTTCATCTGTGTGTCTGTGTCCGCCAGTGCCACACGCGTGACCCTGACGACCCTGCTCTGTGCATGCATGTTTGTGTGTGTCCGCCAGTGCCACACGCGTGACCCTGACAACCCTGCTGTGTGCATGCATGTCTGTATGTGTCACATAGTGCCACACGCATGACCCTGACGACCCTGCTCTGTGCATGCGTGTTTGTGTCCGCCAGTGCCACACGCGTGACCCTGACGACCCTGCTCTGTGCATGCGTGTTTGTGTGTGTCCGCCAGTGCCACACGCGTGACCCTGACGACCCTGCTCTGTGCATGCGTGTTTGTGTGTGTCCACCAGTGCCACATGCATGACCCTGACAACCCTGCTGTGTGCATGCATGTCTGTGTATGTCACATAGTGCCACACGCGTGACCCTGACGACCCTGGTCTGTGCCTGCATGTCTCTGTGTGTCCCCCAGTGCCACGCGTGTGACCCTGATGACCCTGATCTGTGCATGCGTGTCTGCGTGTGTCCCCCAGTGCCACACGTGTGACCCTGACGACCCTGGTCTGTGCATGCGTGTCTGTGTGTGTCCCCCAGTGCCACGTGCGTGACCCTGACGACCCTGGTCTGTGCATGCATGTCTGTGTGTGTCCCCTGGTGCCACACGCATGACCCTGACAACCCTGGCTTGTGTGTGCATGTCTGTCCATGTCCCTCGGTGCCACATGCATGACCCTGATGACCCTGGCCTGTGCAAGTGTGTGTGTGTGTCCCCTGGTGCCTCATGCATGGCTCTGAAGACCTAGCCTTGCTGGCTCCCATGGCCCTTCCTCTTTATCCTCTTGGTATCTGATCTTCCGAACGTTCCAGAATCAGAGGGTGGGGGAATCAGAGCCTCAGATGGAATGGTGGCCTCAGCTCAGCAGAGCCTGTTTTGGCCTTGTTCAGCATAAGCCTGTGGATTGTGTGAAATCCTTCCTATTTTATTCCCGTTACAGCACAGTGAAATGGAATTTTATTACTTTCAAGTGTAGAGTCCATTATGAAACTAAAGTATAAATCTGTCCCAACAAATTATGGAGGAAAAATATCTGAAGTCTTGCGCCATGTGGCCACGTATCATAAAATGACACTCTTATAAAACACAATAGCCAGACCTTACACTCCACATTTCACTAAGGAAAACAGTGCTTATTAAACTCACTGTATAGACAGGAGTCAGAAATGTCATATAGCAACAGTTTGCTTTCTAAAGCTTAAAATTTATTTCAATTTTAATTACCCTAAATTCAAATTAAATTAATCATTTAATTACACAAATTAAAAATGATTTCATATATATTTTGTCTGACAAACCTGACTTAGTACCTCTTTGGGAATTCCCTGTTTTTTCTCCATTTAAAATCTGCACCCTGTGTTTGCACCCTCGTGGGTTCTGAAAGAATTCTTTTCCGTTTCTGCGAGGTTTCTTTTAAGAGGAGTAGTATGGTGACTATTTCTCCTACATGTACTGGTTGTAAGAAATGGTGGCAAGAATTATAAAATACTTCCTCACTGTCTGGAAAGTCCAGGTAAGATCGTGCAAGCTGCATGGACCAGTCAGATCAGTATTATTTGGATCTTTCTTGGTGCAAGATGGCTTTGAGTCATTGGTCTGCACCAGTTTTTTATTGAATTATAAAATACATGAGAAAAGTACACAAGCCAGGAGGGATATGCGGGTGCTGACTTTCTGCAAGTGAAGGCTCTGCCTTCTCTTCCACAGATCAAGGAGCAGGTGTTCCCCCCGCCACCGCTCCCTTGTTCTTCCTTCAGTGGCCGTCCCCCACCCCTCCCAGGGGAACCTGTCTGGATGTCTCCCACCTCGGATTAGTGTTGCCTGTTTTCACATTTTATGCACACGGAGCCCTACAGTAGGCGCTGCTGTGTGTGTCTGCTTTTTCTCAGCATGATGTTTCTGTGATTTATCTGTGTCACTGCATATAGGTGTAGTTTGTTTATTTTTACTGCTGTATGGTGTTCTGTGGTATGATGACATCACAAGGTATTTATTCGTGCAGCTTTTGGCACGTTTGGGAGGTTTCTGGTTTTTGACTGTTACAGATAATGCTGCCGTGTCTTCGTAGATGTCTTTCTGTTGGGTAGATGCCTCGGGCTGGCATTGCTGGGGCATGGCACTTGTGTGGCTGTAGTACCTGCCACCGAGGGGTTTCCCACAGGGTGTGTGCCGTTGACTGTTTTGTAACCTCGTGTGTGAGTGCCGGCCAACCACATCCTTACCAACACATGGTATCCTTTCGTTTATAGATTTTAGCCATTTTGGTGGGTATGGAGTGTTCCGTTGTGGCTTTATCGCGTTTCCCTGCAGTCACACATGCGCAGGACCTTGTGTGTGTTGATTGACCACTTGGAATCCTGTCTTGTAAAGTACCTGTTGATGTGTTTTGCTTATTTTTCATTCAGGTTGTCTGCCTTTTTCTTAGTGATTTGTAAGAATTATTTATACATTTTGAATATCCGTCCCTTGCTGGGTGTATGTGTGGCAGGGTCTCTTCTATTTTGTGGCTTGCCTTTTCCCTCTTCTGCATCTTTTGATAAATGAGTGTTCTTAATTGAGTGCAGCACAATTTATCATTTTCTTTCCTTCATGGTCAGTACCTTTTTAACATCTGTCTATCTTTGCCCACCTGAAGATATTTTTTGTTGTTGTCTTTTAGACCAGGCCTCATTGCTTACCTTTAACATTTAGGTCTGTGATCCAGCTCATACTAATTTCCATCATGGCGGGCTGTATGGGCTGTGGTTCATTTAGCATCAAAGAGCAGCTGACGCAAGCACTGCATATTGAAAAGACCCTGTTTTCCCTATGGATTTGGGGTGGAATCCTCACAATAATCAGATGACTCTGTGTTGGTCTCATTCTAGCATATTCTCCTTGGTTTACTTTAATTACACAAGTTTAGAAGAAGTCTTGATATTTGGTAGTGTGAGTCCCCCAAGCTTGTTTCTCTTCCAGATTGCTATTTCAGGTTCTTTGTGCTTCCATTTAAAATGTAAAATTGTCAGTTTTCAAAAAAATTCTGCTGGGATTTTGATTGCGATTGCATTGACTGCCGATTACTTTGCAAAACATTGACATCGGAATCTCATTGGGGTTTCCGGTCCATGCACATGGTATATTCCTCCTTGTATTGAGATCTCTAATTTCACTTACGTTTTATAGTTTTCTATGTAGAATTCTTCTACGTCTCTTGATAGATTTAGTACTGGATATTTGCTAATATTGTATGCTATTATAAATGTTATCTTGTTTTCAAAGCTTATTTTGTATTTGTTTATTGCCACTGTATAGAAATACAATAGCTTTTGATTTTGGTACATTATTGACCTTTTACTCAGCAATCCTGTAAAATTCACTTAGTTATTTTAATAGTTATTGGTAGATTGTTTTGAGTTTTCTGTGTATACACTATATCATCTGTGAATAGTGACATTTTCCTTTGTAATCTTTTTGCTTTCTTTTCTTTTCTTGCCTTACTGCCCTGGCTAGGATCTCTGCCAGGGTGTTGAATGGAAATGATGAGAGTGGGCATCCTGGCCTCACTCCCTGTTTGGTGAAGGCTCTCTGTTGCCCAGGAGATGATGTGTATTTGGCGTTCTGGACTGGGTTCTGCAGGCTGCTCTCCTTTGTGTGACTCTGGGTTCTCCTTTTGGTTCACTAGCACTGGCCGTTCCGTCACCAGCATGGCAGGCTGAGGCCATGGTGGGCACTTTGAGCTATAGTCACTGCCCGTGAAATGGGGTGGGGAGGGTGTGTGGTAAGGGACAAAACTGGCCCTCCCCACACTGTCACATTTCTTTGTGGTAGCTTGGTAAGATGTTTTAGAAGAATGTTCTCTGATGGATTTATAGCTTCTAAGACTTTTGCTCTTTGGAAGGTTTATGGCTTATTCCATGAAATTAAGTCAACCAAAATTTCAAAATTTCCAAGCTGCGGGAGGAGGAACCATAGGTAACCTTAGATTCCAAGTGTTTGGTGAAGGAAATACACCCACACGTAAGCGTTAGTGATGCATTTGCTTTCATTGATTCTGTGTGGAGCAGAAATGAAAAGAGAGAGATGTCTTTATGTAAACAGATGCCCAGTGTCAGAAACTGCCCACTTGGCAGAGTGACCATGGCTGTCTTGCTAAAGGTGCTTGTAAATTAAAATCACAGGCTCTGTGGCTCAGTGTGGACTTCTAGTGCATCTGGTAAGTTAGGGGAAAATACATCCTAAAAGGCATTGTGTTTGAAAGTTGTAATATGTCCACATTCGTCTATTATTTATTAGAATGTATTTTAGTTAGGGATGTACAGATACACATTTCAAACGTCCTTCAGAAACAAATGGATCCTTGAGATCTTAGTAGCATGTGCTTTCCATGTGTTTTCTTAGAAAAGTGATCATCGTAGTTCTCTAATCTGGTTAGTGAAGTATCATTAGACACATACATCAAGATAAAAAGAACTAGATCATGCTTAAGTCTTATTAAACCATTTAATTTCTAGTAGGTTTTTATGTTGTGAGTGTTGCGTTGGGTTGTTCAAAGACACACCACCTAAGGAGAAGGTGACGGAATGGGCAGAAAGAAGAGAGGTGTATCAGGCAGACAGCTGACTGATGGGTTTTCATCCCATATCCAATAGAAAAGACTGCTTTCCTCGTGGGCTTCAGATAGCGCTGCTTTCTTTATGAGGGGTTCCATTTAGTTTTCAGCTGTAGAATCGTTTGTTCTTAACTCCATAATTTTTCTCTTCTCTGCCTGTGATCTTCATGAGGGAATGTGAAGTTTTTCTTTTAACCCAGATATTCTGAGGGCCAACAGCAGTTCCCTGCATTGTATGTGACTCTGGCTTTCTCATGGCAGCCCTCTGCAGGCTCTCTGAGGCATTGGGAGTCCTGAGGCTTAAAGTACCACAAACTTGTGAATTTCTGGAATCTTTGATATCAGATCCTTAAAACTTAACTCTAGCCCCCAAAAGGCAGAAAACGGTTTCTTTTGCAATTTGCTTTCAACTTCAGCCCCCTGTGAGGTAGTTTCTGAGGGGAATCCAGGAAGACCTTAAAAACGTTCATTCAGTTCACAGTTTTGTTGTGTGCCTACTGTGTGCCTTGGGCCAGGGGTGCAGCAGGAGGTCACATTCCAGCCAGGGGCAGGCAGAGGGGCCGACAGATAATGAGAAAACAAACAACTACTTAATGTCAACATAGAATGAAATATCAGAAAAAGGAAAGAACTTGGAAGGGCAAGAAAGTAGGGTGACAGGAATGAGCGTCTGGGGTGGGGCGATCAGGAGCAGTTTCTGGGAGGTGGGACGTGGGTGTGGAGGTGGAGAGAGAGGTGCCTTTCCTGTCCTTACCTGCAGCCTCTAAGCCGTCTGGAGAACTTACATTTCCCAGACAGCGTTGGCCCCAGAGCCTTTTTCCTACAGCACACCAGGGATGCCGATGAACTCCAACCCAGTACTTCTATGGGGAGAAAAGAATCAGGCTCAGGGGTGATAAGGAACTGGTCCAGGGTGAGAGAACACACTGGGCTAGTGCTGGGGCCAGGTGGAGCTCGGGTGTCCCCGCTCCCTGTCTAGTACTCTTTCCCAAGGGACCAGGTAGAGCTCGGGCGTCCCCGCTCCCTGTCTAGTACTCTTTCCTAAGGGACCAGGTGGAGCTCGGGTGCCCCCGCTTCCTATCTAGTACTTTTTTCCAAGCCAGAGTCCGGGGGTGTGAAGAGATACATGTTCCCGTTTGCTCTCAGTGGAACTTGCAGCCAGGCACGGGGCAGGTGCTCATCAGATAAGCGAGCACATGAGTCACAACAGACCCAGCCAGAGCCAGAACAGCTTGGGGTCCTGCTGCAGGAAGGCAGGGTGCCTGGGCAGACCCTGAAGGTCCTGTCTGTGGCTGTTGGAGCTACTTTTTTAGCCCAACTGAGCATCATGGCTGCTGACTCAGTCTCCCCAGCTGTGACACGGGGGCTGGGGTCTCCGGGTCCCCTTGCGGCTGTCTGTGGCGTCTGTCTGCCTTGTCCTATTTCCCCCTCTGGTAATGATTCTTCAGTTTTCCTTCGAGGAATGACCCTCATTCCCATTGGTCCCACATTGGCGGCGCTGCCTGTCAGGGTGTCCTGGCTTCCCTGGTCAAGGGCTGTGGCTCAGCGCAGGCCATCAGGTGTGGTTGGACAGTGTTCTGGAGGGACTCTCCGTTAATTCCTGCCTCTGGGTCCCTCCACCTGCTTTGCCAGCTACCCCGTTCACTCGCTGGAGCTTCCTCTGTTTGCCTAGATTATCCAAAGTCAATTTTCTATTGCTTGCAACCATGAACTCCTAACAGGTGTACCTTGGGTCTAGCATGCCTGCTCTGTAAAACCTGAATTCTCACTTCCTTTGGCTCAAGTACTCTGTGTTCTCGCCGGTTTCCAGAAAGAAGGGTTCATAGACTGTGGGCATTGATATTCTGTCCAGCAGGTTCTGGAGCTGGCTTCTTAGCCTCCTCATGTCAGATCCACTCGTCTACAGATTCCCGAGTCTTCTGCTTCCTCTCTAAATCGCAGCTCCCACTGGCTTCCTCCCAGGAGGCTGTGGGTGGTTCCTGGTGACCTGGCTCTCAGTGAGCCTTCACCAGAGGCACCAGGGAATGACCATTTCTGGCTGAAAAGGTGACCCGAAGGCTGAGTATGTGACCGAGTGGAGGGGCATGTTCTCCATGCACTCCCCAGTAGCTGGAGCCCCCACCCCCCAGCTCTGGGAAGGGGTCCCCACCCAAGCTGCTTCTGTCATCTCGGCCTATCCTAGACCCGACCCCAGGTCCTCTGTCCTGCTCAGAAGCCTTCAGTGGCTTCTGCTTCCCTCAGCGCAGAGGACACAAGATTCTGAGAAGCCCTCTTGTTCATGACACAGCCGGATTCTGGCCACATCATGTGAAACATGTTTCCCATTAGCTTGGCTGTGCGTGTAAAAGTGAGGAGGAACTCACATGGTAATAGAGTTACATGGGTATATGCATTTTCAAAATAGTGCCGTTAACTTTCGGACGTTTCAGTGTAGGTGGAAGGAGGTACCGACGCAGCGTGAATGCCAGGGTGTTGGCTGGCGTTGAAGCTAGATGCCGTGGGCTGTCACACAGTTCTCTTTACTCTGTATATGTTTGAAGTTTTCATAATATAAAAGCTTTGTTTTTAAAGAGAAATTCATGTTAAAACCTGTGAAATCTTAAATTGCAAATATCAATATGAAAACACTTTTTTTTTACTTAAAATATTTGTACTTTTTACATATCCAAAAAATAAACAAATGACTAAAACCAACCAGTATGTGGGGAACTCAACATGAAATACATATGCTAACCAAGGAATTTAACTCTCTTACAAATGCACTCACCTGATAACTTTGGAAACCAGTGTCTTACCTGGATACGGTAAGGCTGAGAACAAGGAGAATCGTGTATAAATGGTGGTCTTGTGAATGTGTTTCTCATGTGTAGAGGTTAGCGATTCTGAAATGACTTTGTGTGTGTACCGGAATTAAACAAATGAGAAAAGATACTGTAGATAATAGGAACCAGGTTTCCCACTGTTAGAAAGATATTTAATAAAAACAAGGAAAGAGGAAGACTAAAATACACCTTGTGATGTTGGGATCTGAGGTCTCAGTATAGACTCATGATTATTCAAGTGTAAACTCATACAGAGATACTGAGGTGTGAGTGAGTCCCTACGCGCGCTGCCTGCTGAGAGGGCCCTGCGTGCTCTGTCGCCCAGCAGCAGTTAGCACACCTAGCACTAGATTGGGTCCGAACACAGTTCTCCCAAACATGGATCCAGGGTTCCCTGGAGAAGCCATTGATTCCGGGACTGTGACAGGGACATCTTGTAAAATCAGAAAGTAAGCAAATGCTCAAAAACAAACAAACAAAAGACTGGATTGGAGGCTTGCCAGAAAAACCTAGGAGCTGGTTTGCAGGAGCTCCCGACGGCCGGCGCTTTAGCACCAACACCAATGGTGGCAGTATGGGACTAATAACACAGCGGATAACGTAACTATCTGTGAGTCCACACGAACGGAAGCAGATTACTGAGTCACTGGGAAGATGGAGCAGTGAAAGCTCATCCTTGCCTTGGAATTCTAAGTAATAAGTGCAGCAAAAAGGAGGTGATTTGGATGTCACCACTAGGCAAACATCATGACAGTGAGTGTCACAGCCCGGCTGCTCTGATGGATTCAGGCCCACGAAGACGTGTGTTGATATGTGTCTCTCTCCAGTGAGCTTCGGTAGCTTGGGCTTTTCAAGGCACTTGTTTATTTCATCTAAGTTGTCAAATTTATTGGCATAAAGTTTTTCATAATATTCCCCATTGTCCTTTTAATATTTGTGCAATCTGTAGTTAATTCCCACTCTCTTTTTTTTTTTTTTTTTTTTTTTTTTTTTGGAACAGAGGCTTGCTCTGTCACCCAGGCTGGGGTACAGTGGCGTGATTTTGGCTCACTGCAGCCTTGACCTCCCGGGTTCAAGTGATCCTCCCACCTCAGCCTCCCGAGTAGCTGGGACTACAGGCATGCACCACCATGCCCAGCTTATTTTTTTTTATTATTTTTTGTCGAGACAGGGTTTCACAATGTTGCCCAGGCTGCTCTCGAACTCCTGAGCTCAAGCAATCCCCCCACCTCGGCCTCCCAAAGTGCTACAATTACAGGTGTGAGCCACCACACCTGGCCCCCTCTCTCATTCTCGATATTGTTAATCTTTGTCTTTTCTCTTTATCAGCTCTGCTAGAAGTTTATCAATTTTATAGTCTCAAAGAATCAGCTTTTAGTTTCATTGATTTTTCTCTGTTCTGTTGTCTTCTGTTACTGTTTTTTTTTTCTTATTTTGAGTTTAATTTGTTCTTTTTCTAATTTTTTAAGGTGAAACCTAAGGTCATTGAATTGAGGCCTTCTTTTCTAATACAGGCATTTGGTACTTATGTTTCCTCCTAAGCACTGCAGATTTTTATGTTGTATTTTCATTCGTTTCAAAATGTTTTCTAACTTCTTTTAAATTTTTTCTTTGATTCATGATGTGTTTGCAAATACTTAGGATTTTCAAATATCTTTGTTATTGACTTCTAATTTAATTTCAGTTTTGTCAGTGAACATACTTTGTATGACTTGACTTGTCCTTTTGAATTCGAGACTGGTTTTATGGCCCAGAAGGTGTTCTATCTTGGTAAATGTTCTGTGTGTGTTTTTAAAAAAGAACGTGAATAACGTGTATTCAGCCGTTGTTTATGGAGTGTTCCATGAATGTCATTTTGGTCAAGTTGGGTGGTAGTGGTCAGGTCTTCTCTGTTCTTATTTTCTGTCTACTTGTTCTAACAGCTACTAAGAGCAGGGTGTGAAAATTCCCAGTTATAATTGTAGATTTGTCCATTTCTTCTTATGCTTTTATTATTTTATATTATTATTTTATTTTATACCTTGTGATGTTGGGATCTGAGGTCTCGGTATAGACTCATGATTGTTGAAATGTAAACTCATATGGAAATATCGTGGTGTGAGTGAATACCTATGCACACTGCTTGCATCAAGTATGAAGCCCTGCCAACAGGTGCATAAATGTTTAGGACTGTGTGCCCACTTGATGAACCAACCCCTTTATCATTATGAAGTGGTCTTCTGTATTGCTGGTAGTATTCTTTCTTTAAATTTTACTTTGATATACATATAACCATTACAGCTTTCTTTTGATTAGTTATGTGATATACATTTGTCCATCTTTTAATCTATTTCTATATTTTAAATATAACAAGATAGATTTCTTGTAGGCAGCACATAGCTGGGTGTATAGTGCTTGGGGAAGATTGACTGTACGTTATAAAACACAGAGCCTCCTCTCTCCAAAAGCTTTTTAGTCCCTCCTCACACGATTCCTCTTTATACTCTGGGAAAGTAGGGTCTCGCTTTTTTATCCAGTCTGACAACCCCTGCCCTTTAAATGGGGTGTTGAGACAGTTTGATATGCTCACTGATATAGTTGGGCTTGGCTGTCTCCAGTTCTGCAACTTAGATGCTTTAATTCTTCCTTTTACTGTTCCGTCAAACTGTTTTCACCTTTTTAAAAGGTAAATTTCTATGTTTACTGGACTTTTCATTGATCAGGACTATTATATATATATTTTTAAAACTATGTGATGTTTTTCTTAATGTAATGTTCTCTGTGTAATGTTTTTGTAATGCCTTGGTGATGAAATAGCATAGTTTTGAATAGTCTACTGCAACTTTTCTTTTTTCTAAGATAAGCCCTTGTGTTTTTAGTATACAGTTTTGCAAGAGCGTGAGGTTCTTCCAGAACATTTCTATTATAGTGAAAATGCCTGTGCTCTATTGAATCTGCAGTTGGGAGAAGAATCCGTTTCTAGCTGTCAGCACTATGTTAGGTGAAACCTTGCTAGACACTGGACATTTGGCTAGGAACCGTGCATGTCAGCTTGCCAGAATTATAGCTTTGAGAAGCATAATTGACCAGTATTAAAGTGAACACAGAACAGGGTAGGAGTGAGCACACATAGCCTCTTGGCAGTCCTCAGGTCTGGACTAGAGCTTATTCCTATTTGAAGATAAATAAACAGAAACAAACCTCACCTTTGGACCTGTCAAAAAAAGGGTATCCCAGAATGTATGGAAGAGGGAAATACCCTGAAGTGCAGAAGAATATGCCTCTGAAAATGAAATTAAATCAGGAAAAAATATTTTCAAAAGGCTTTGGCTAGAAGAATACCTGGCTCAACAAAGAGAAGCAGAAGGTGATGTATGAGGAGGGACTAGGCCGAGTGAGAAGATGATGAGATGAGTTTAAAGGGAAGTGGTTGAGAACAAAGAGTTCATGGCTTAGTTAAAATCTGTATTTGAAGCCATAAGGAATAAAATGGATATTGTGGAAAATAGCAGCAGTGAAGTGAAGAACATACTTGAGAGGCTGCCTGGGAATGCAGAATAAACAACAGATGTGTCACCGGTGAAAGAGGCCAGATCTGATGGGGAGACTTCAGCCAAATAGCATAGGAACTCTGAAGAAGCCAGAACAAGTTTAACAAAAATAATAATCAGTGACATAATTGAAGAACATTTTCCTGAGCAGAAAGAAGACCTATATTTGTTGAAAGAGTCATGTTTTGAACAAAATAAAAGACTCTTACTTATGTATCTTCTGACAACGTTTTTGAATTTTAAGATTCAAGAAAAAAATGCCAGTAGATTCCAGGCAGAAGAAAATGGTAACAACCACAACATCAAGACTCGGCCCCCAAAGTTTTACCTGGAAAGAAGCTGTAATTGAGCTGGACTTAAACTTCCCTACAATGTTGAGGGGGGAATGACATCCAAAAATTTTGAGGGGGGCATATTTGTGATCTAAGATTTTTATACCCAGCTGAGATGTGTTTTTTTGTGTGAAGGATACTGTCATCTGAGATTTGTGAGGGTTTGAAAAATATGCCATCTACATTCCCTTCAAGAAAATGTCTCTTTCTGACCAAGAGATGAATAAACATTCTGACCCTGAAGACAAATAAGTCATTGTCATTCCTAAGGAGATAACCAGATACAGAACAACAGTCATGAAGATATTAATCAGAGTTGTAGATACAATGAACATAAAGTTGGAAAGCATCTAGATAGCCAGCCTTGGGGGCGGGGGTGATTCTTTACATGATGAACTGGTTAGAGTTCTTTGGTTATAAGCAATTGGCAAAAAAAAAAAAAAAAAAAAAAAAAAAATTTCTAGACTAATTAAATCAAGAAAAGGAATTGGTCACACTTTTAAAGAAAGATGAACACAGAAGCCTCTGAAAGCACTTGAGCTGGGATCAGCCAGGGACTCTCAGTGGTAGGAGTGCTGAGACTTGTCTCTTTTGGGTTCATCTAGTGACTGATCTATTGAAGAGGCAGGCCTTGGAAAGAGAACTTGATGAGCTCAGCTGGTGCCACATGCCACTCTTTGGCCCGACACTTCCCTGGGAGCAGCAGGCTCATCCGAAGCTCCTGAAGTGGGGCGGGGCAGCTGTCTATCCACACATGGAATAGGAAACAGCCCTTCAAAACGAAGCTTACCAGGTATTGTTAATGCCATTGGAAAATGCCTGGCTCTCCAGTCTCTTTTCTCCTTCTGACCTTGCAGGTTCATCTGCAGAAGCCAGCGGACGCCTCTGTTCAACTTGTGGGTTACCTGGCTCATGAGACCTTGCCGGCGAGGCTCGGCGCTTGAACGTCTGTGACCCAGCCCTCACCGTCCCGGTACTTGTATGTGTTGGTGGGAGTTTGGAGCTCGTTGGAGCTATCGTTTCCGTGGAAATTTTGAGCCATTTCGAATCACTTAAAGGAGTGGACATTGCTAGCAATGAGCTCCCAAAGCCATCCAGGTAAGGCCGGGTCATTTCTTCTCTGGGCACACTTTCTGAAGCCAGTGCCTTCTCTGTTCTCCAGATGGACTTTCTGGCCGAGACCAGCCAGTGGAGCTGCTGAATCCTGCCCGCGTGAACCACATGCCCAGCACGGGTAAGTCCGCCCACCCCTGCCCTGTCCGGCCGGTGACCGGCTCTCCTGCTTGTTTTTCCCACAGTGGATGTGGCCACGGCGCTGCCTCTGCAAGTGGCCCCCTCGGCAGTGCCCATGGACCTGCGCCTGGACCACCAGTTCTCACTGCCTGTGGCAGAGCCGGCCCTGCGGGAGCAGCAGCTGCAGCAGGAGCTCCTGGCGCTCAAGCAGAAGCAGCAGATCCAGAGGCAGATCCTCATCGCTGAGTTCCAGAGGCAGCACGAGCAGCTCTCCCGGCAGCACGAGGCGCAGCTCCACGAGCACATCAAGGTGAGGCGCGGTGCGGGGCTGCGGGTGGGCCATCTGACCGTCTGTCTCCTCCTTCCACTTGCAGCAACAACAGGAGATGCTGGCCATGAAGCACCAGCAGGAGCTGCTGGAACACCAGCGGAAGCTGGAGAGGCACCGCCAGGAGCAGGAGCTGGAGAAGCAGCACCGGGAGCAGAAGCTGCAGCAGCTCAAGAACAAGGAGAAGGGCAAAGAGAGTGAGTGTGGGCACGGAAGGCCAGGCAGAGGGTTCACCCCCTGCTATGCTTTCTCCCACGCCAGGTGCCGTGGCCAGCACAGAAGTGAAGATGAAGTTACAAGAATTTGTCCTCAATAAAAAGAAGGCGCTGGCCCACCGGAATCTGAACCACTGCATTTCCAGCGACCCTCGCTACTGGTACGGGTAAGTGTGGGTGTGGGGAGCACCCCGGCCTCAACTAAACCATCTGTCTTTGCCTTCTCTCCAGGAAAACGCAGCACAGTTCCCTTGACCAGAGTTCTCCACCCCAGAGCGGAGTGTCGACCTCCTATAACCACCCGGTCCTGGGAATGTACGACGCCAAAGATGACTTCCCTCTTAGGAAAACAGGTCAGTGCCCAGGCATGCTGTGGGCCGGGAGGCCTGGCTGTAATGACATCTCCTTTTTGTGCAGCTTCTGAACCGAATCTGAAATTACGGTCCAGGCTAAAGCAGAAAGTGGCCGAAAGACGGAGCAGCCCCCTGTTACGCAGGAAAGACGGGCCAGTGGTCACTGCTCTAAAAAAGCGTCCGTTGGATGTCACAGGTATGTCGGCTGAGCAGGTACACCCGCCCCGCTAACACTCACCAGGGTATTTCTGCCTCCGCAGACTCCGCGTGCAGCAGCGCCCCAGGCTCCGGACCCAGCTCACCCAACAACAGCTCCGGGAGCGTCAGCGCGGAGAACGGTATCGCGCCCGCCGTCCCCAGCATCCCGGCGGAGGTCAGTGCGAAGCGTTTGTCCTGTGTCCTACGACTGTGATGGTCATCGTGTGTTCTGTCCCCAGACGAGTTTGGCGCACAGACTTGTGGCACGAGAAGGCTCGGCCGCTCCACTTCCCCTCTACACATCGCCATCCTTGCCCAACATCACGCTGGGCCTGCCTGCCACCGGCCCCTCTGCGGTAAGTCAGCCCCCGTGGGTCCGTGTGGTGTGTTCCACCCGAGCATCCTGGCTGTGCTTTCCAGGGCACGGCGGGCCAGCAGGACGCCGAGAGACTCACCCTTCCCGCCCTCCAGCAGAGGCTCTCCCTTTTCCCCGGCACCCACCTCACTCCCTACCTGAGCACCTCGCCCTTGGAGCGGGACGGAGGGGCAGCGCACAGCCCTCTTCTGCAGCACATGGTCTTACTGGAGCAGCCGCCGGCACAAGCACCCCTCGTCACAGGTGAGCACAAATGGGCCTGGGTGCAGCCAGGCCCTCTGCTGTTTCTTCCTCCAATTATCTTCAGACTGGTATCTTTCAGGCCTGGGAGCACTGCCCCTCCACGCACAGTCCTTGGTTGGTGCAGACCGGGTGTCCCCCTCCATCCACAAGCTGCGGCAGCACCGCCCACTGGGGCGGACCCAGTCGGCCCCGCTGCCCCAGAACGCCCAGGCTCTGCAGCACCTGGTCATCCAGCAGCAGCATCAGCAGTTTCTGGAGAAACACAAGCAGCAGTTCCAGCAGCAGCAACTGCAGATGAACAAGGTGGGTTTGCCGGCTCAGCGCTCCCAGGCCCCTCTGTGCTTCATGTGTTACCTCCGCCTTGCAGATCATCCCCAAGCCAAGCGAGCCAGCCCGGCAGCCGGAGAGCCACCCGGAGGAGACGGAGGAGGAGCTCCGTGAGCACCAGGCTCTGCTGGACGAGCCCTACCTGGACCGGCTGCCGGGGCAGAAGGAGGCGCACGCACAGGCCGGCGTGCAGGTGAAGCAGGAGCCCATTGAGAGCGATGAGGAAGAGGCAGAGCCCCCACGGGAGGTGGAGCCGGGCCAGCGCCAGCCCAGTGAGCAGGAGCTGCTCTTCAGACAGGTGACCGCAGGCGGGGAGGGCACCAGAAGGCTCAACCGCCAACACGGCCGTTTCTTCCCCGCAGCAAGCCCTCCTGCTGGAGCAGCAGCGGATCCACCAGCTGAGGAACTACCAGGCGTCCATGGAGGCCGCCGGCATCCCCGTGTCCTTCGGCGGCCACAGGCCTCTGTCCCGGGCGCAGTCCTCACCCGCGTCTGCCACCTTCCCCGTGTCTGTGCAGGAGCCCCCCACCAAGCCGAGGTTCACGACAGGTAACACGTGGCCTTTGTGCAGCCTGAGGGTGGCGCTGATCTTGGCCCCTCTGCCCCGCCCCAGGCCTCGTGTATGACACGCTGATGCTGAAGCACCAGTGCACCTGCGGGAGTAGCAGCAGCCACCCCGAGCACGCCGGGAGGATCCAGAGCATCTGGTCCCGCCTGCAGGAGACGGGCCTCCGGGGCAAATGCGAGGTAACGCCGACCGGGGCAGGTGGGCAGCTGCGACGTGTGAGTGTCCTCTCGCCTGTCCCCACAGTGCATCCGCGGACGCAAGGCCACCCTGGAGGAGCTACAGACGGTGCACTCGGAAGCCCACACCCTCCTGTATGGCACGAACCCCCTCAACCGGCAGAAACTGGACAGTAAGAAACTTCTAGGTATTTCAGGACCTTCCTTTCCTCCCATATTGGGCCTCTCTGACCGTCTCCCTCCCCCCCACAGGCTCGCTCGCCTCCGTGTTCGTCCGGCTCCCTTGCGGTGGTGTTGGGGTAAGTGTTCCTTTAATGTGTAAATAATGTCCGGTGACCTCACTGTGGGGTGTTGTTTCCACAGGTGGACAGTGACACCATATGGAACGAGGTGCACTCGGCGGGGGCAGCCCGCCTGGCTGTGGGCTGCGTGGTAGAGCTGGTCTTCAAGGTGGCCACAGGGGAGCTGAAGGTCAGTCGGGGCCTGGACAGTGGTGGCCCTCCGCTCTCTCCTGGCTGTCTGGTGTCACCTGCAGAATGGCTTTGCTGTGGTCCGCCCCCCTGGACACCATGCGGAGGAGAGCACGCCCATGTGAGTACACGCCGCAGCCCCGCACAGCAGGGGCTTCGTCTCCAGCGTCAGTTCTCTCCCGCAGGGGCTTTTGCTACTTCAACTCCGTGGCCGTGGCAGCCAAGCTTCTGCAGCAGAGGTTGAGCGTGAGCAAGATCCTCATCGTGGACTGGGTAAGCAGAGCCGCCTTGGCCAGCGCAGCTCACAGCCCTGAAGTAGTTGTCCCTGCTCTTTAAGGACGTGCACCATGGAAACGGGACCCAGCAGGCTTTCTACAGCGACCCCAGCGTCCTGTACATGTCCCTCCACCGCTACGACGATGGGAACTTCTTCCCAGGCAGCGGGGCTCCTGATGAGGTAGGTGGGGTATATAAGGGCCTCTGGGGGGACATGACGTGTGTTTCTCTCCTTCTGGCCACAGGTGGGCACAGGGCCCGGCGTGGGTTTCAACGTCAACATGGCTTTCACCGGCGGCCTGGACCCCCCCATGGGAGACGCTGAGTACTTGGCGGCCTTCAGGTGAGCCTCCCGGCTTCACATGACACCTGAAGGACCCAGTAACGCCTTCTCCTGTCCTTTGCAGAACGGTGGTCATGCCGATCGCCAGCGAGTTTGCCCCGGATGTGGTGCTGGTGTCATCAGGCTTCGATGCCGTGGAGGGCCACCCCACCCCTCTTGGGGGCTACAACCTCTCCGCCAGATGTAAGTGGTTCTGCATATGACTGAGGAGCCGGTTCACACTGCAGTCTCCCGTTTCCCGTTGCAGGCTTCGGGTACCTGACGAAGCAGCTGATGGGCCTGGCTGGCGGCCGGATTGTCCTGGCCCTCGAGGGAGGCCACGACCTGACCGCCATTTGCGACGCCTCGGAAGCATGTGTTTCTGCCTTGCTGGGAAACGAGGTAGGAAGACCCCAGAGACCCCACAGGATGCTCAGTCTTTATATTCTTATGCATTTTCTTCCAGCTTGATCCTCTCCCAGAAAAGGTTTTACAGCAAAGACCCAATGCAAACGCTGTCCGTTCCATGGAGAAAGTCATGGAGATCCACAGTAAGTTGCCTGGCTGGGTGCTCACAGGGGACACTGAGCGACTTTCCTCACCCCACCACCCCAGGCAAGTACTGGCGCTGCCTGCAGCGCACAACCTCCACAGCGGGGCGTTCTCTGATCGAGGCTCAGACTTGCGAGAACGAAGAAGCCGAGACGGTCACCGCCATGGCCTCGCTGTCCGTGGGCGTGAAGCCCGCCGAAAAGAGGTGAGCACCTGCCCTGCCGCCCGCCTGCAGGCGCCCCCATCTCCTTCTCTTGCGGGATCCACAGACCAGATGAGGAGCCCATGGAAGAGGAGCCGCCCCTGTAGCACTCCCTCGAAGCTGCTGTTCTCTTGTCTGTCTGTCTCTGTCTTGAAGCTCAGCCAAGAAACTTTCCCGTGTCACGCCTGCGTCCCACCGTGGGGCTCTCTTGGAGCACCCAGGGACACCCAGCGTGCAACAGCCACGGGAAGCCTTTCTGCCGCCCAGGCCCACAGGTCTCGAGACGCACATGCACGCCTGGGCGTGGCAGCCTCACAGGGAACACGGGACAGACGCCGGCGACGCGCAGACACACGGACACGCGGAAGCCAAGCACACTCTGGCGGGTCCCGCAAGGGACGCCGTGGAAGAAAGGAGCCTGTGGCAACAGGCGGCCGAGCTGCCGAATTCAGTTGACACGAGGCACAGAAAACAAATATCAAAGATCTAATAATACAAAACAAACTTGATTAAAACTGGTGCTTAAAGTTTATTACCCACAACTCCACAGTCTCTGTGTAAACCACTCGACTCATCTTGTAGCTTATTTTTTTTTAAAGAGGACGTTTTCTACGGCTGTGGCCCGCCTCTGTGAACCATAGCGGTGTGCGGCGGGGGGTCTGCACCCGGGTGGGGGACAGAGGGACCTTTAAAGAAAACAAAACTGGACAGAAACAGGAATGTGAGCTGGGGGAGCTGGCTTGAGTTTCTCAAAAGCCATCGGAAGATGCGAGTTTGTGCCTTTTTTTTTATTGCTCTGGTGGATTTTTGTGGCTGGGTTTTCTGAAGTCTGAGGAACAATGCCTTAAGAAAAAACAAACAGCAGGAATCGGTGGGACAGTTTCCTGTGGCCAGCCGAGCCTGGCAGTGCTGGCACCGCGAGCTGGCCTGACGCCTCAAGCACGGGCACCAGCCGTCATCTCCGGGGCCAGGGGCTGCAGCCCGGCGGTCCCTGTTTTGCTTTATTGCTGTTTAAGAAAAATGGAGGTAGTTCCAAAAAAGTGGCAAATCCCGTTGGAGGTTTTGAAGTCCAACAAATTTTAAACGAATCCAAAGTGTTCTCACACGTCACATACGATTGAGCATCTCCATCTGGTCGTGAAGCATGTGGTAGGCACACTTGCAGTGTTACGATCGGAATGCTTTTTATTAAAAGCAAGTAGCATGAAGTATTGCTTAAATTTTAGGTATAAATAAATATATATATGTATAATATATATTCCAATGTATTCCAAGCTAAGAAACTTACTTGATTCTTATGAAATCTTGATAAAATATTTATAATGCATTTATAGAAAAAGTATATATATATATATAAAATGAATGCAGATTGCGAAGGTCCCTGCAAATGGATGGCTTGTGAATTTGCTCTCAAGGTGCTTATGGAAAGGGATCCTGATTGATTGAAATTCATGTTTTCTCAAGCTCCAGATTGGCTAGATTTCAGATCGCCAACACATTCGCCACTGGGCAACTACCCTACAAGTTTGTACTTTCATTTTAATTATTTTCTAACAGAACCGCTCCCGTCTCCAAGCCTTCATGCACATATGTACCTAATGAGTTTTTATAGCAAAGAATATAAATTTGCTGTTGATTTTTGTATGAATTTTTTCACAAAAAGATCCTGAATAAGCATTGTTTTATGAATTTTACATTTTTCCTCACCATTTAGCAATTTTCTGAATGGTAATAATGTCTAAATCTTTTTCCTTTCTGAATTCTTGCTTGTACATTTTTTTTTACCTTTCAAAGGTTTTTAATTATTTTTGTTTTTATTTTTGTACGATGAGTTTTCTGCAGCGTACAGAATTGTTGCTGTCAGATTCTATTTTCAGAAAGTGAGAGGAGGGACCGTAGGTCTTTTCGGAGTGACACCAACGATTGTGTCTTTCCTGGTCTGTCCTAGGAGCTGTATAAAGAAGCCCAGGGGCTCTTTTTAACTTTCAACACTAGTAGTATTACGAGGGGTGGTGTGTTTTTCCCCTCCGTGGCAAGGGCAGGGAGGGTTGCTTAGGATGCCCGGCCACCCTGGGAGGCTTGCCAGATGCCGGGGGCAGTCAGCATTAATGAAACTCATGTTTAAACTTCTCTGACCACATCGTCAGGATAGAATTCTAACTTGAGTTTTCCAAAGACCTTTTGAGCATGTCAGCAATGCATGGGGCACACGTGGGGCTCTTTACCCACTTGGGTTTTTCCACTGCAGCCACGTGGCCAGCCCTGGATTTTGGAGCCTGTGGCTGCAAGGAACCCAGGGACCCTTGTTGCCTGGTGAACCTGCAGGGAGGGTATGATTGCCTGACCAGGACAGCCAGTCTTTACTCTTTTTCTCTTCAACAGTAACTGACAGTCACGTTTTACTGGTAACTTATTTTCCAGCACATGAAGCCACCAGTTTCATTCCAAAGTGTATATTGGGTTCAGACTTGGGGGCAGAAGTTCAGACACACCGTGCTCAGGAGGGACCCAGAGCCGAGTTTCGGAGTTTGGTAAAGTTTACAGGGTAGCTTCTGAAATTAACTCAAACTTTTGACCAAATGAGTGCAGATTCTTGGATTCACTTGGTCACTGGGCTGCTGATGGTCAGCTCTGAGACAGTGGTTTGAGAGCAGGCAGAACGGTCTTGGGACTTGTTTGACTTTCCCCTCCCTGGTGGCCACTCTTTGCTCTGAAGCCCAGATTGGCAAGAGGAGCTGGTCCATTCCCCATTCATGGCACAGAGCAGTGGCAGGGCCCAGCTAGCAGGCTCTTCTGGCCTCCTTGGCCTCATTCTCTGCATAGCCCTCTGGGGATCCTGCCACCTGCCCTCTTACCCCGCCGTGGCTTATGGGGAGGAATGCATCATCTCACTTTTTTTTTTTAAGCAGATGATGGGATAACATGGACTGCTCAGTGGCCAGGTTATCAGTGGGGGGACTTAATTCTAATCTCATTCAAATGGAGACGCCCTCTGCAAAGGCCTGGCAGGGGGAGGCACGTTTCATCTGTCAGCTCACTCCAGCTTCACAAATGTGCTGAGAGCATTACTGTGTAGCCTTTTCTTTGAAGACACACTCGGCTCTTCTCCACAGCAAGCGTCCAGGGCAGATGGCAGAGGATCTGCCTCGGCGTCTGCAGGCGGGACCACGTCAGGGAGGGTTCCTTCATGTGTTCTCCCTGTGGGTCCTTGGACCTTTAGCCTTTTTCTTCCTTTGCAAAGGCCTTGGGGGCACTGGCTGGGAGTCAGCAAGCGAGCACTTTATATCCCTTTGAGGGAAACCCTGATGACGCCACTGGGCCTCTTGGCGTCTGCCCTGCCCTCGCGGCTTCCCGCCGTGCCGCAGCGTGCCCACGTGCCCACGCCCCACCAGCAGGCGGCTGTCCCGGAGGCCGTGGCCCGCTGGGACTGGCCGCCCCTCCCCAGCGTCCCAGGGCTCTGGTTCTGGAGGGCCACTTTGTCAAGGTGTTTCAGTTTTTCTTTACTTCTTTTGAAAATCTGTTTGCAAGGGGAAGGACCATTTCGTAATGGTCTGACACAAAAGCAAGTTTGATTTTTGCAGCACTAGCAATGGACTTTGTTGTTTTTCTTTTTGATCAGAACATTCCTTCTTTACTGGTCACAGCCACGTGCTCATTCCATTCTTCTTTTTGTAGACTTTGGGCCCACGTGTTTTATGGGCATTGATACATATATAAATATATAGATATAAATATATATGAATATATTTTTTTAAGTTTCCTACACCTGGAGGTTGCATGGACTGTACGACCGGCATGACTTTATATTGTATACAGATTTTGCACGCCAAACTCGGCAGCTTTGGGGAAGAAGAAAAATGCCTTTCTGTTCCCCTCTCATGACATTTGCAGATACAAAAGATGGAAATTTTTCTGTAAAACAAAACCTTGAAGGAGAGGAGGGCGGGGAAGTTTGCGTCTTATTGAACTTATTCTTAAGAAATTGTACTTTTTATTGTAAGAAAAATAAAAAGGACTACTTAAACATTTGTCATATTAAGAAAAAAAGTTTATCTAGCACTTGTGACATACCAATAATAGAGTTTATTGTATTTATGTGGAAACAGTGTTTTAGGGAAACTACTCAGAATTCACAGTGAACTGCCTGTCTCTCTCGAGTTGATTTGGAGGAATTTTGTTTTGTTTTGTTTTGTTTGTTTCCTTTTATCTCCTTCCACGGGCCAGGCGAGCGCCGCCCGCCCTCACTGGCCTTGTGACGGTTTATTCTGATTGAGAACTGGGCGGACTCGAAAGAGTCCCCTTTTCCGCACAGCTGTGTTGACTTTTTAATTACTTTTAGGTGATGTATGGCTAAGATTTCACTTTAAGCAGTCGTGAACTGTGCGAGCACTGTGGTTTACAATTATACTTTGCATCGAAAGGAAACCATTTCTTCATTGTAACGAAGCTGAGCGTGTTCTTAGCTCGGCCTCACTTTGTCTCTGGCATTGATTAAAAGTCTGCTATTGAAAGAAAAAGAAAGCGAACAGTTTTTGTTTGTTTTTTTTGCCGTGTGTGCTCCATAGTGGAGGCGCTATTTTCCAATTGATGAGAATGACAAACATATATAATCTATCTATCTATCTATCTATCTATCTATCTATACAGGGGGCTTGAACCTTACTCACCCAAGAGCTTCTTACGGAATGTGGTAGAAAACCAAGTTGTAACGACACTGTAACCTACCTGATGCCTGTTCGCGCCCGCCGTGAGCTGCGCACTGGCCGTGGCCACCATTCACCTCTGTAATTTAATCCGTTTCTCTTGGATTGTCTGGACGTGCCCGATGGTTCTTTCTTTTGCTCAGTGGAGTTGGAGGTTTTGTGTTTGGTTTTCTCATTCTTGTCTTGTTTTGTGTGGGTGGATTTTCACCGACCAATGATATCCTCTTCTGACGGTCACCTTCTTTCCACTTCACTGGAGTCCAGTATTCTGTACCACATCACGCAACGTGTTATCTTGTGGTGTAAATAAAGACTGCGTTACTTGCCCTCCCAGCTCTGGTTTCTGCCCGTGCGCTCTCTTCCTC